CCTGATTTCATTAGTTGCTTACTTACCCATGTCCCTGCCCGATTGCACAAGTCTGGATTTTTGACGTCCCTAGTATATTGAGTCATGTCCCATCAGCTCAATATGTTAGTAATAACTGGTTGAATTGAATTAGCTTTTTTTTTTCAATCTTTTTTTCCTTAAGAAACAGGGTCTTGCTCTGTCACCCCGGCTGGTGTGCAGTGGCACAATCATAGCCTCCAACTGCTGGGCTCAAGCAACCCTCCTGCCTCAGCCTCCTGAGTAGCTGGGACTACGGTCAGGTACACAAGGCCTGACTATATTTTTTGTTCGTTTTTTTTGCAGAGAGGGAGTCTTGCTATGTTGCCCAGGTTGGTCTCAAACTCCTTACCTCAGGTGATCCACTTGCCTTGGCCTCCCAAAGTGTTGGGATTACAGGCGTGAGCCACTGTGCCTGGCAAGAAATGAATTTTTATTTTTATTTTTGAGATGGAGTTTTGTTCTTGTTGTCCAGGCTAGAGTGCAATGGCTTGATCTCGGCTCACTGCAACCTCCACCTTCCAGGTTCAAGCAATTCTTCTACCTCAGCCTCCTAAGTAGCTGGGATTACAGGCGCCCGCCACCACCCCCAGCTAATTTTTGTATTTTTAGTAGAGTCGGGGTTTCACCGTGTTAGCCAGGCTGGTCTTGAACTCCCGACCTCAGGTGACTGGCCTACTCGGCCTCCCAAAGTGCTGGGGTTACAGGCACGAGCCACCATGCCCGGTCAAGAAATGAATTTTTAAACGCTGCCATACAAAACACTATGCTGAGATCATCCACTTCCCCATGAACCCTGTCATGAGCTGCAAGATACAGACCACCACTGCCTCCTTGGAAGTTACTGAATTCTTAGACCAGAAGAGGAGTTAATGAAGTACTAGGCAAGCTTACTCATGTTTGTATGGTTTAATGATTAACAGCAGAAGTCAACAGCCCGATTTAACGCATGTGGGTGCTTGACACAGAGCCTGCTATATAGTATTCTCCAAAAACCTCAGCTAGTGCTATTACTGCATATGATGTAGGTTTAGTTTTCCAAGTTCTTCCGTGGCCCTTTTTGCTTATTATATCAATCCTTGGTGGGAGATAGAGGAAGCATTTTTAGTGCTATTTTACAACTGAGGAAATAGAGGTTTGAAGAGAACTCAGGAACTCTCAGGGTTACCCAGCATTGTGAGTGACAGAGCCTGGATCTGAACGTAAGTCTGCTCCAGACTTCTGTTTCCTGAAGAGCCGTTATATGTGGTCTTCTCTCATTTCCAGCAGAGCAGGCTCATATGAATCAACCAACTGGGTGAAAAGATAAGTTGCAATCTGAGATTTAAGACTTGATCAGATACCATCTGGTGGAGGGTACCAACCAGCCTGTCTGCTCATTTTCCTTCAGGCTGATCCCATAATGCATCCTCAAGTGGTCATCTTAAGCCTCATCCTACATCTGGCAGGTAAGTGAGTAGGTGCCCTGGGCGGGAAGAAGCTCATTCTCAGTTTGTCTTTTCTTCTTTGCAGATTCTGTAGCTGGTTCTGTAAAGGTTGGTGGAGAGGCAGGTCCATCTGTCACACTACCCTGCCACTACAGTGGAGCTGTCACATCCATGTGCTGGAATAGAGGCTCATGTTCTCTATTCACATGCCAAAATGGCATTGTCTGGACCAATGGAACCCACGTCACCTATCGGAAGGACACACGCTATAAGCTATTGGGGGACCTTTCAAGAAGGGATGTCTCTTTGACCATAGAAAATACAGCTGTGTCTGACAGTGGCGTATATTGTTGCCGTGTTGAGCACCGTGGGTGGTTCAATGACATGAAAATCACCGTATCATTGGAGATTGTGCCACGTAAGTTTTTCTTTGATATTTCTTGCTAGTTAATGCTCACTCTCATGTTGATTTCTGACTCCAGCCAAGGTCACGACTACTCCAATTGTCACAACTGTTCCAACCGTCACGACTGTTCGAACGAGCACCACTGTTCCAACGACAACGACTGTTCCAATGACGACTGTTCCAACGACAACTGTTCCAACAACAATGAGCATTCCAACGACAACGACTGTTCTGACGACAATGACTGTTTCAACGACAACGAGCGTTCCAACGACAACGAGCATTCCAACAACAACAAGTGTTCCAGTGACAACAACTGTCTCTACCTTTGTTCCTCCAATGCCTTTGCCCAGGCAGAACCATGAACCAGGTAAAACAGATGTGTTTGGAAGCCCAAAGGCCATGGAACAATTCTTCCATTCTTTTCATTCCAGTAGCCACTTCACCATCTTCACCTCAGCCAGCAGAAACCCACCCTACGACACTGCAGGGAGCAATAAGGAGAGAACCCACCAGCTCACCATTGTACTCTTACACAACAGGTAACTGCGTTCTCTTTCCTGAAGACCTGGGAAATTCTAATTAAATTTCCTTCTTGTTGAGTAGATGGGAATGACACCGTGACAGAGTCTTCAGATGGCCTTTGGAATAACAATCAAACTGTAAGCATATTCCGCCCTATTTGATTAGCCAGGATGCTTTTTTGATCTGTTGTTGTTTCCTCAGCAACTGTTCCTAGAACATAGTCTACTGACGGCCAATACCACTAAAGGAATCTATGCTGGAGTCTGTATTTCTGTCTTGGTGCTTCTTGCTCTTTTGGGTGTCATCATTGCCAAAAGTAAGTCATTTCGAGATTGTTCCTAAGGGACATCAACTCCTCTCTCCCCACCCCTTCAATTTAGAGTATTTCTTCAAAAAGGAGGTTCAACAACTAAGGTAAGCTCGAAAATATTTCTATCAATACTTTTCTCATGTTATTCTTCAACAACTCTTTCTACAGTGTTTCATTTAGCAGCCTTCAAATTAAAGCTTTGCAAAATGCAGTTGAAAAGGAAGTCCAAGCAGAAGACAATATCTACATTGAGAATAGTCTTTATGCCACGGACTAAGACCCAGTGGTGCTCTTTGAGAGTTTACGCCCATGAGTGCAGAAGACTGAACAGACATCAGCACATCAGACGTCTTTTAGACCCCAAGACAATTTTTCTGTTTCAGTTTCATCTGGCATTCCAACATGTCAGTGATACTGGGTAGAGTAACTCTCTCACTCCAAACTGTGTATAGTCAACCTCATCATTAATGTAGTCCTAATTTTTTATGCTAAAACTGGCTCAATCCTTCTGATCATTGCAGTTTTCTCTCAAATATGAACACTTTATAATTGTATGTTCTTTTTAGACCCCATAAATCCTGTATACATCAAAGAGAATAGTCCCTGGAAACATAGCAAATGAACTTCTA